TTCAATTTATTAAGCATGGACTCCATGGCTGCAATATTGGGTAGTTATAGTTACCTAGAAAAACAGAAGGATAGTGGAGAACTGATCATTTCTTATCTATATAAGCATTTATTCATAGTTTAATTTGAAAAGTGTAAGATCTCCCAAACAGTGAACAGAATAATCCTATATAGATGAAAGTTGTATGTTGGTTTTATCTTCAGAGAACCCAATACACTTTAGTACAAATTTAAGTCCAGAAATCAAACTGCTCGTTTCAACCTCAGTTCTCACTGACCAGGAAAAGATATACTCACACTTGACAATGACATTAAGAAAGAGAATGAATATTGCTCAACTGTATAACATGGATCCTTTAAGACTTAAAGTGGGGGATGGGCATGGTGGCTCACGCCTGTAATATCAGCACTTCGGGAGGCCAAGGCAAGCGGATCACCTGAGGTCAGAAGTTTGAGACCAGCTGGCCAACATGGTGAAATGCCATCTCTACCAAAAATACAAAAATTAGCCAGGCGTGGTGGCAGGTGCCCGTAGTCCCAGCTACTTGGGAGGCTGAGGCCCAAGAATCACTTGAACCCAGGAGGTGGAGGTTGCAGTGAGCCAGGATTGCGCCACAGCACTCCAGCCTTGGTGACAGAGTGAGACTGCATCTCAAAAAAAAAAAAAAAAAAAAAAAAGACTAAAAGTGGGTTTTGTGGGGTTTGTGGGGTTTGGGAGGCTGAGGCAGGAGGATCACTTGAGACCAGGAGTTCAAAATCAGTCTGGCCAATGTGGCGAAAAACCATCTCTACAAAAATTACAAAAATTAGCCAGGCATGGTGGCGCGTGCCCACAATCCCAGCTACTAGGGAGACTAAGGTACAAGAATTGCTTGAACCCGGGAGACAGAAGCTGCAGTGAGTCAAGAGTCGAGATCACACTACTGCACTCCAGGCTGGGTGACAGCACCAGACTCTGTCTCAAAAACAACAACAACAACAACAAATATAGGAGGTCTGACTCTCACTTCACATTAAACATTTATTCTTATTTTTTCTTTTTCCACCCCTTTTCACAGGTGTTGATCACTTCACATTAAAAACAACAATATACAACTTAAAAGATGCTAACACTTTACACTTTACTAAGCAATAAATTTGTACTTTCTTTTTTTTTTTTTTTTTGAGACGGAGTCTAGCTCTGTCACCCAGGCTGGAGTGCAGTGGCATGAACTTGGCTCACTGCAAGCTCCGCCTCCCGGGTTCACGCCATTCTCCTGCCTCAGCCTCCCGAGTAGCTGGGACTACAGGCGCCCGCTACCACGCCCGGCTAATTTTTTCTATTTTCTAGTAGTGACAGGGTTTCACCGTGTTAGCCAGGATGGTCTCGATCTCCTGACCTTGTGATCTGCCCGCCTCAGACTCCCAAAGTGCTGGGATTACAGGCGTGAGCCAAAGCGCCCAGCCTATTTTCTTTATTATTATTTTTCTGTAGAGACAGGGTACTGCTATGCTGCCCAGGCTGGTCTCAAACTCCTAGCCTCAAGTGATCCTCCCATCTTGGTCTCCCAAAGTGCTGTGATTACAGGCATAAATAAGCCACCACACCTAGCCCAAATTGGTATTTTATAAAAAGTTTTGTTATTAAAACAATAATTACATTCAACTATGAAATCATTTAAGAATATTTCCTAATAAAGAAGCATTCAGGCTTGTAATCCCAGCACTTTAGGAGGCTGATGGAGGTGGATCACTTGAGCTCACGAGTTCAAGACCAGCCTGGGAAACATGGAGAAACCCTGTCCCTACAAAAAATTCGAAAATTAGCCAGGAATGGCAGCATGTGCCTGTAGTCCCAGCTACTTGGGAGGCTGAGGTGGAAGGATCGTTTGAGCCCGGGAGAGGGAGGCTGCAGTGAGCTGAGAAAGCACCACTGCACTCCCGCCTGGGTGACAGCCAGGCTCTATCTCAAAAAAAAAAAAAAAAAAAAAAAAAAAAACACTGATGGTAAAGGGACAATAAAATACACATAAGCATACAGTCAGAAGATTATTTTTAGAATTTTACATAGGTTTGTTATTAATGACTAGTGTCATTAATGAATACTTATCATTTAATTGGTAATTTTTAATAAGCATAATGATCAGTAGTTGTTACAGGTTGAATATTTATCCTAAATGCTTGGGACCAGAAGTGTTTTGGATTTTTTTATTTTTTCAGATGTTGGATGCTTACATTATATACTTACTGCCTGAGCAATCCTAATTCAAAAATCCAAAATCTGAAATGCTCCAAAGAGCATTTCCTTTAAGCACCATATCACTGCTCAAAAGTTTCAGATTCTGGAGCATTTCAGATTTTTGGATTAGGGATATTCAACCTGTATTAATAATTAGTAATTGCCAGGCTTAACTTTTCTCCTTTGGTAAATTAAAATAGACTCTAATTGTGATGATGTCTGTTGACATCTTTAGTTGAAGAAAGTTAAAGGAAGCTTTCTTCAAACTAGAATGTCTGCATCTCTAGGGTTACATGAAGACTTTTCAGGGAATACATGGGCATAGACAGTTTTAAGGTAGCAGTTCCTAATCTGGAGTCAGGTAAAGACTTCAAAGAGAATTAGAGGTATTATTAGGCCCCCATACTAGGTTTTATTATTGAATGCATTAAACATATATAAAACCATTTTGTAGTTATGAAAATGTTATTACAATTATTTCAAAACAATTTTTTCTATACATTTTATTTCATACATTTAAAAATATTACTCTAAGTAAATAAATGAATAAATAACTTCTGCCCATGAGGGAGGAACAAAGAGTGAATCTGCCCTCTTGCTTTTAACAACTAGAAAACTGAACAAAATGTATTAAACACATTTTTTCAGACATTGAACAGGCAGCAAGAGCCTTTGACCCCAGTAAGAAAGAGAACAAGAGAACCAGGATTGCCCCAGAGGCACATTCCAAACTACAGAGCATAGAGCAGAATTCCAAGTAGCTATCTAGCTGAATTGAGAAGCTGGAGGGACAAACTGGCATTCAAGAATGCGGAGGTAGATGAAAGTTCTGAGATACAATTTCAAAGTGAATGAAGCTATGCTGAAGAAAATGCAAACTGGTCCCCTTCATGCTCTGTTCCCTGGTCCCACACATGCTTATGCATAGTGTGACACTCCACCAGGTCTGGCAAGAACCAAACTAGAGAGCTATCAGTTGAATAGTTTCAAAGTTCACACAAGGCTGCAAATCATTTGATATCTCATCAGCCAGAGTAGTGAGTCTTCACTGACCACTAAGACAATCAGCAGAAACCTGTAAGAACCATGCCTTAATAGTGGGGTAAGCCACCCTTAGAGTAAAAGCTAATCTAAATCCACTCTAAAATCAATTATCAAATGACCAAAGTAATCATAAATTACTAAACAGCCTACCAGAACAAAACCCAATAGTCATGAAAGACACATAACATGCACAAAAAAATTCAGATACTAAACAATGTAACATTCACAATATTCAGCAGGCAATCAACAACTATCAGACATGCCAAGAAGCAAGACGATGTGACTTATACAACAGTAGACCCCAACCCCTAGGCCGCCAGATCAGTACCAGTCCACGGCCTATTAGGAACCGGGCTGCAGAGCAGGAGGTGAGCGGTAGGCGAGCAAGCATTACTGCCTAAGCTCCGCCTCCTCTCAGATAGGTGGCAGCAATAGATTCTCAAAGGAGCCTGAACCCTACTGTGAACTGCACATGCAAGGGACCTAGGTTGTGTGCTCCTTATGAGAATCTAACTAATGCCTGATGATCTGAGGTAGAAGAGTTTCACCCTGAAACCAAGCCTCCCATCCCCCATCTGTGGAAAAACTGTCTTCCACGAATCCGGTCCCTGGTGCCAAAAAGGTTGGGGACTGCTGCTATACAAAGCTCCAAGAAATTAAATAAACCACACACAGGATAAACACAAAGAAACCCATACATAGATATACCAAATAGCTGAAAATCAGTGATTAAAAGAAAAATCTTAAAAGCAGCCACAGAAAACAAGTAAATTACATATAAGAACAAAGATAAGAATTTCCTCAGACTGGCCAGGCGCGGTGGCTCACGCCTGTAATCCCAGCACTTTGGGAGGCTGAGGTAGGCAGATCACAAGGTCAAAAGATGGAGACCATCCTGGCAAACATGGAGAAACCCCATCTCTACTAAAAATACAAAAATTAACTGGGCATGGTGGTACGCGCCTGTAGTCCCAGCTACTCAGGAGGCTGAGGCAGAAGAATTGCTTGAACCCGGGAGGTGAAGGTTGCAGTAAGCCGAGATCACGCCACTGCACTCCAGCTTGGCGAGGGAGCAAGACTCCATCTCAAAAAAAAAAAAAAAAAAGAATTTCCCCAAATTTGGCAGAAACAACACATGCCAAAGAACAACTGAATGAGGTCTTTAAACTGCTAAACGAAACTGTCAGCCTAGAATTCTACAGGTTGGGGAAAAAACTTTCAAAACTCAATGTGAAATAAAGACATCTTCAGAAAAACAACAGATAATCACTATAAAAACTATTAGAGATGGGAGGATCACTTGAGCCCAGCAGTTCGAGATGAGCCTAGGCAACACAGTAAGACCCCATCTCTACAAAAAATAGAAAAATTATCCAGGTATGGTGTCATCTGACTGTAGTCTCATCTACTCAGGAGGCTGAGGCAGAAGAATCAATTGAGACCAGGAGGTGGAGGCTGCAGTGAGTTGTGATTGCACCACTGCACTCCAGCCCGGGTGACAGAACAAGACCCTCTCTCTAAAACAAAACAAAACAAAACAAAAAAAACTTAAAGTTTTTAAACCAGAATAATAAAAATAAAAAATGATGTGGGTATATAAAATACTTTTCACGTCATAATACCTTTAAAAGATAGCTGATCATTTAAAGCAAAAATAATAAAAATGTATTGTGTTTATAATATATGCAGAAGAAACTGTAACAAGAAAGAACAGGAGGGGAAATATAAGTATATTTTTTAAAGATCCTTACATTATATTTGAGGCAGTACAGTATCATTTGAAGGCAGGTTGTGGTATTTAAAGTTAAAAGATATATACTGTAGACCCTCAAATAATAACAAAATAAAAATAACAACAAAATAATAAAGTGATATAACTAAATTGTAGAGATAAAATTTAGTTAGTAAAAAAAACCCTAAAGTAAACTGAATATAAAAAGAAGCGGAAAAGAGGAAGGAACAAAAAACAAATGTGGCAAATACAAAATAAATAGCAAGATGGTTGACTTAAATCCAACCATATCAATAAATTACATTAAGTGTAAATAATTTAAAATTTCAATTACAAGGCAGAGATTATCAAATTGGATAAAAAAGCAAGACCTAACTATATGCTGCTTACAAAAACCCACTTTAAAAGTATAAAAACACAGGTAAAAGAATGTGAAAGTATACCAAGCTGGAGTGGCAATATTAATAACAGAATAAGCTTGAAGACAAAGAAGTCATTTTGTAATGACAAAGTTGTCAATTCACCAAAAAGACATAACAATACTAAATCTGTACACACCCAATAAGAGAACTTCGAAATAAATGCAGCAAAAAGTGGCAGAACTGACAGAAGAAATAGACAAATTCATAATTATAGTTGGAGACTTCAAGAGTTCTCACTTAGTAACAGACACAGACGAAGCAGAGAGAAAAATCAGTAAGGACAGAGACTTCAACAGCACTATCAAACAACCTGACCTAAAACACACACTCTACAAATGACAAATTGTTTTCATGCAGACATGTAACATTCACTAAAAATGGTTTTCATGTAGACACGTAACATTCACTAAAATGAACTATATGTTGGGCTATGAAATAAGTCTCAAAATATTTATAACTACTGAAATAATACAAACGATTCTCTTTGACTACAATAAAATTAAACTAGAAATCAATAATAGATTAAAATATATAGAAAAACTGCAAATATATGGAAATTAATCAACGCTTTTAAATAATCCAAGGGCTAAAAAAGAAATCACAAAGAAATTTTTAAAATATTTTGAAGAGAATGAAAATGAAAATGAAAATTTGTGGGTCATATCTAAAGCAGTACTTACAAAGAAATCTATAGCTGTAAATGTTTATATTAGGGAGTTTAAAAGTCCAAAATAATGGTCTAAGCTTCCACCTTAGGAAGCTAGAAAAAGAGAAAATTAAAATAAGTAGAAGAGGAGGAATCAATGAAAGAGACTGAATTTAATGTAATACTTTATTTAATAGAGAAATGAAAAAGAGGAAAAAAATCCAATGAAGTAAAAAAAAAGTTTTGAAAAGATCAATGAAATCAGTAAAACTCTAGCTATATTGATCAAGAAAATTTTAGCAAGGTGCAATGACTCATGCTTGTAATCCCAACACTCTGGGACACTAAAGCAGGAGGATCACTTGAGCCCAGGAGTTCAAGACCAGCCCGAGCAACATAAGGAGACCCTGTTTCTACAAAAACAAATAAAATAAAATGTGCAGGGCATAGTGGTGTGTGCTTATGGTCCCAGCTACTTGGGAGGCTGAGGTGGAAGTATTGCTTAAGCCTGGGAGATCAAGGCTGCAGTGAGCCATGATTGTGCCACTCTCCTCTGGCCTGCGTGACAAAGAGTGGGATCCTATTTCAAAAATAAAAATAAAAAGAAAGAAAATAAAAATTTTAAAAGACACAAATGACCAATAACAGAAATTCTACAGATTCTAATTCTAAAGCTTCTAAATGAATAGGGTATATCATCAAACATTTAAGGAAAAAAATCATACCAAGTCTACACAAACTCTCCCAGAAAATAGAAGAGGGGAGGATACTTTCCATTTCATGTTATGTAGTCAGCATTACCTTGACATCAAACCAAATAATGCAATGGCAATAAAATTGCAAACCAATGTCCCTCGTTAATATGTAAAAATCCTTAAGATATTAGAACATCACATCCAACCCCACGACCAAATGGGGTTCACTTCAGGAATGCAATGTTAATTCAACTTTTAAAAATGAATCCATGTAATTCACATTAACTGAATAATGAAAAAAAGCAAGATAATCTCAGTAGAGGCAGAAAAAAAACTGACAAAATTCAATACCAATTCATAATAAAAACTCTTAGGAAACTAAGAACAGGAAGGAACTTCCTCAACCTGATAAATAGCATCTTTGAATAATTACAGCTAACATTATATTTAAAGATAAAATACTAACCACTTTTCTCCCTAAGTTTCAGAACAAGGTAAGTATACCCACTTTTACCACTTCTATTCAATATTCCAGTAAAGGTCCTAACCAAGGCAATAAAGCAAGAAAATGAAATAAAAGGCATTCGGACTGCAAAGAAAGAATACAATTTATTCCCAAATGACACAACTGCATACACAGAACATCAGAAGGAATCAATCTACAAAATAGCTATCAGAATGAATACATGAGTTTGGCAATATAGTAGAATACAAGAACAACATATTTGAAAAGATTGTATTTCTAGGCTGGGCATAGTAATTCATGCCTGTAATCCCAGCACCTTGGGAGGCTGAAGTGGAAGGATTGCTTGAGTACAGGAGTTTGAGATCAGCCTGGGTAACATATCAAGACTCCAAAAAGTTTTTAAAAATTAGCCAGGAGCAGTAGCACATGTCTGCAGTCCCAGCTACTCAGTAGGCTGAGGTGGAAGGATCACTTGAACCTGGGAGGTTGAGGACGCAGTGAGCTGTGATCACACTAATGCACTCCAGCCTGGGTGACAGGGTGAGACCCTGTCTCAAAAAAAAGAAAAAAAAAAGAAATTGCATTTCTATGTATTTCTACTAGAAAATTTAAAATTTAAAAATACTGTTTCAAGGGTATGAAATACCTATGAATAAATTTAACAAGCTATGCAAGATCTATACAATGAAAACAAAATACTGCTAACAGAAACTGAAGAAAACCTAAATAAATGGAACGATATATACTGTGATCATGAATTGGAAGATTCAATATGGTTAATGTGTCAGTTATCCCCAATAATCTAGAAACTCAATGCAATTCAACCAGAATCCCAGCAGGCTTTCTGTAGAAAGTGACAAACTGATTCTAGAATATTACTGTGAGAAGGGATCCACAGGCTTTACTAAATTGTCAAAAGGGTCTATGGCACAAACCAAGGTTTTAAAGCCCTATCGCTCTCCAAATTGTCAACTTCCAGGTGTACTCTTTCCTAAAATTGATTTGCCTGAGAACAAGTCTATGTCCTGAAGATTTTCCTTAACCACTTCTTTGTTCACAATTTTTTCCCACTTGACTAAAACAAAGTATTTCTCTCAGCCATCCCAGTGTTACTGTAGGCCATTTTCCTAGGTGTAAAAAAATTTTGTGGGAGGAGGGGGATGCAATCTGTAGATTTAATTCTATGAGAAAGCCACTTAAGAGTAAAGCACAAGGAAGTTTGATAAGAAATACTAAAGGAGGCTGTACCTTGCTTCTTTCAGGACAGATGTTAATAACAACAAGAACCCACGCCTTATCTACCACAGAACTACAGTTAAGAAGATGGTTGTCACAGAGATATATAGGAACACATTTATTTCAATTGATAAACTCCAAGGTTTTGATAAAGTAAAGCACTATCACAATATACGACAATTTAGAAATTAGATCTTTTGCAACTATTTAAACTCTTGACAAAAAAACTCCAGCTGTGATCAACTTAAAAAATGTGCAAGAGGAGCACATGTTATTCAAAATTATTGGATACACAAGCAAAAATATTTGAAGACCACTGATCTCAGGTAGTTTGTATCCTGTTTTCTCTATTAACGAAATTATACTTATGTAAATATAACCCACTTTCTTCTATTAAAGATTTGAACTGTCTGTAAATGGAAATGGAGACTGACTTTCCCTTTTTAATTTAATGCTGCATTTTTGTAAGCAGCTAGAAAATGTTGCTACTGGCATTATGAAAACATTTACTGGCTATGCCAAGTTGTTCTCTATGAACATCTGCTGTTGATTTTGACGGGAAGGTGAAAGGATACAAAATTCTATTTAAAACCATACATATCTATTCCTCTAACGCTGCCTGACAAGCTATATATTAAATGCCGTGCATCTTGTTATACACTGAGAATACAGAGGTTCTTCTTTTTAGGGACTCCGTCCAATAGCAGACTCAGTCCTCCAAAGAGTTACAGCAATTAACTTGTGGTAAGAATGTACATGCTATGGAAATATTAAGATGGGCTCAAAACTATAAAGTAAGGGGGGAAGGAGTATTCCAGAAGGGATTATAATACCACGTGCCAAGATATGTAAGGGAGGAAGACTATGGTGTGGTCTGCAAACTACAGTTACATATGAAAACAAAGCATATTTTCAGAATTGATATTCAAATTTGAGATGCTATCCATCATCCAGAGTCAACACTGATGTACGTATGGCAAAGAACAGGCATGGAAATTCATTTGGTGGTTTAATATTTACTGAGTATCCACTATGTATCTGATACCATATGAGAAACTGGGAAGGAAGTAAATGAAAAATAAGCTATGAAAAATCTTACATCAAAGGGAGAAGACAGACAAGTAAAACCACCACAGCACTAGCCTACAGAGTGATAAAACGCTACAGAATATACATGCACAGTGTTATAGGAACAAAAAGAAGAGGAATAGAATGTTTCCCAAAAACAGTAATGCTAGAGGAGTAAACTGGATAGAGAATAGGAGAATTGTAGGAGTAAAATCACAAAGCAAAAACCAAGTTCAGTTAAAAGCTGAAGAAAAAGAAGAAAGTATGGCAAAGGAGGCTAAAAAGCCAGATCACCAAGGACATTGAGTAGTAAGAAATCAAGCTATGGAAGCCACAGAAGGGTTTCAGGCATCAGTAAGATGATCAATCACTCTATCAAGCAGAGTGAAAGATATACTAAAGGTGGAGGCTGAGAATATGGCAAGACTGAAGAGAACTTCAATATGCAATTCAGGGATATTTATAATTCAGAATATATAAAAGCAAGAAAATAAAGGAAATATGGTCAAGGAAGATAGAGAAGAGATGGTGGGTAAAGGAGGTATTTCAAAGGTGCTAGTTATACAGATATTTATTTTGTATTTACATGTTAAACTACGTTATATACTTTTATGTGTTATATTTCACATTTTAAACAAATTTTTAAAGGGAGAAGCGTTGCTGAATTACAAAAATAGCAGTGAGAAAGGAGAAGAAAGGAAAAATTAAGAAACAAGTTAAAACCAAGAGAAGAAAAGAACGAAACTAAGAATCCTACCCCACCCCCAATTTCACAGTCTAGGTGGAAGGTGAAGCCATTTACCAACGACATATAGAAGCCAGTTGTTTTATAGGGGAAGAACTCAACTTGGACATGTAGAATTTGAGCTGCCTGAATGACACTCAGATGGAGATATCTAATAGGTTTTTAGACATGCAGGCCAAAAACTTAGAAAAAACCGTCCAGACTGAAAGTAAAAATTGGTGCACGATGAGCCAGTATGGTAGACTATGGCCTTGAAAAATATCACCCAAGAATACCATGAAAATTACAGAAGGCCAAGGACAGAGTAATCTCCAAGGAGCCTGTAAAATAAGACCTGAACTTAAACGAGATTTTGAATTATTAGCATAGCCATTTGACATATAAGAAACCTAAGAGTCCAAATACCTTTTCTTAAAATGATAGCTTTTCATTTTTCCTTTGATTAATGAAGAAAAAAGCCTATATTTTCCAATGACAAAGTTATAAATGATGGAAATTCTTAGTCATGTAAGGCATTTCTCATTGTACACCATTTATTATAATTCACTTGAAATTCAATCATCTGCCCTTCCTAAATTTCAGCCAAAATAGGATTTGGGGTAGCTTCAGTATGATTCCAAGACTGTGTATCTCTCTACCATCTAGCTCAGCCATCACCTGGCTTTCAATAGAACCAGCATGTGAATCTGTTGTAATACTAGATTTTACGTGCACCTGGCAGAAAGTAGGATGAGTATTACAGCATCTGACAGCAGGTAGCTGAAAGGAACTGGCAATTCTTTCAGTCCTGCCTGCTCATGAATTCTAGATACAGCAAGAAATGTAACAGGTAAAATTATATTTATGCTTAACAAAGACTTCCTGAATTTTCAAATAACATGACTACAAACAGTCCTATACTTCCCCAAGAATATATTTTTACTTTTTTCCCCAGCTTCCCAAGCTTACAATCCCAAGAATAAAATATTATAAAGCAGAATGAGCTTCCATTTTTGTTGAAGTCACTGCAATGCAAATAAAAGGCTTACCGTAATTACATCTGGCAATGAAGTTACATTTAATAACTTTCAGTCTCATGGCACCTAGCAGAGACTAGACTTTCAAAAAGCACAAAATAATAGACACTGACTACAAAGAACAACAATATAAAACAAAGAAACTCAAAATAGTTTGCTTTATCCCTTAAAGGGGCACAAAGGTCTGAGATTTGTATGTAAATGCCTGAAAATAAGAGAATACCATTTATATCATCATTTATAGTTATTCAATGAATTTTTGTAATTCTAATTAAGAATTACATTCAAGAATTACATTCAGAAGACATGAAATACGGTTAAATACTTCACAAAATCTGGGGGAAAATACGTGTGCTTATACTCCCATATGCAGTACTTACCTGTTTGTATCTAAAGAAAGATGATCTTAAGATATATTCTCTCTCTCTTTTTTTTTTTTTTTTTTTTTTGCTGCTCTGCAAGGAGCAGGGCTAACTTTAAGGCCAGAGTTGGCCTTAAGATGTATTCTTGAAATATACATTTCTGCTTGTGGGAGCACTCAGAGATTACTAGAAGTTTTTTAAAAGAAAGTTTTCAAAAACTGGATAATGCTCTTCTTTGTTCTATACAGAAATCATGTTTAATCTTATACAGAACAAAGATTAAACCAGCTGAGTATAATCATTCTCTTTACAATTACAAAGAGTATCTAATTATCAGACATAGTTAAGCCAGAACAGATTACAGAAGACAAGCCTGATTTTAAAAACGAACATAAAAAACTGAAAAGACTTAGCAATGTACAGCCAAGTTAGTACACAAATTATTGGGTACCTACTAGATGAAAAGCACCATGCTAAATGCAGGGGGAGAAACAAGAAGTAAAACATTCAGTTTCTGTCACTGGTCACAAATTTTAAGACCACTGTACAATAAGATTTAAGATTTAAAAAGCAACATGAGGCCAGTGGCTCATGCCTGTAATCCTAGCACTTTGGGAGGCCAAGGCAGGAGGATCACTTGAGCTCAGGAGTTCGAGACCAGCCTGGGCAACATAGTGAGACCCTGTCTCTATGTAAATAAAAATATTAAAAAAAAAAAAAAAAAGAAAGCAACATGAAATTTCAGGCAACATACGCTTAAATATCAAATTAGTAATTTAAACAATAAGTAAGATCTGAGGAAAGATTACATCCAAGTTTTTTGAAGCTACTTCCAGCCCATGTATTTAGTGAACTATAGTTTTTACAACAAGAAGTTAATCAGATTCTTGAAATTATTGTAATTTTTTTTTAAAGCAGTAGCAGAGGGGTGACAGTTTCTCACTATTCAGGCCTTCCAGCTAGAGAAGAGGGACAAGGAATAACTGAGTAGGAAATTAGATTAAATGATCACTTCCTTAAAGTCTACAGTTCTTCCTTAATTTAAGAAAGTATAAAATCTCGGCCAGGCGCGGTGGCTCACGCCTTTAATCCCAGCACTTTGGGAAGCCGAGGCGGGTGGATCACGAGGGTCAGGAGATCGAGACCCTCCTGCCTAACACGGTGAAACGCCGTCTCTACTAAAAATACAAAAAATTAGCCAGGCCTGGTGGTGGGCGCCTGTAGTCCCAGCTACTCGGGAGGCTGAGGCAGGAGAATGGCGTGAACCTGGGAGGCGGAGCTTGCAGTGAGCCGAGATCGCGCCACGGCACTCCAGCCTGGGTGACAGAGTGACACTCCGTCTCACAAAAAAAAAAAAAAAGTATAAAATCTCAAATACAATGTATGAAAACAAACTCATAAAACACAAGTACTGTCTAAGACAGTGGTTTTCAAATTCTGGTGAACATCTAAATAACCTGGATAACTTCTTAAACCACATAGATGCCTAGGTAGTATCTCAAACCTTTGGAATCGGAACCTATAAAGGTGAAGTATATCTGTATCCTGAGAAAGCTCCGTAAGTGATTCTGATGAACAGCAAAGTGTTAAAATTAAGTTACATGGTTAAGTACACACTCTTCAGTGGTAAGGAAATCTGAGTTCAAATGCCAATTCTAATATTTACTAGAGCCATCACCAACTAACTACCCACCCTAACACTATTTCTAATCTACAAAAAGGGGAAAAGCTAGCTATACCTCAAGTGATTGTTATAAGGATTAACAGTGATGATAAGATAAAATGTTTAGTACAATTCTTGGCCCATTCAGTAAGCATTAAATGAATTCATTCATTTAATAAACATTCAGCACTTACACATCAGGAGATGAGGAACATCTAATTAATTTATTAAGTATTAATAAACATGACAACTCTTCAATGGTGTGGTAAGAACATATAATCAGGAGAATGTATTCTAATCAGGAAAGTCTTCCCTGAAGTGAGCTGAATGATGAATAGGCATAATTGGCTAAAAAAAGAAAGGAAGGGCATTTCCAAGCAGAGGAAGTAGCATAACCAAAGCCACATACTTGAAGCAGGAGAACAGAAAAGACAGGGTGACTAGGGGAGAAAGGGAATGTCAGAAAGCACAGTGGAGATGAGTTTGGAAAGGGGACCGACTATGCAGGGCTTGTAGGGCATGTTAATGTGTTCGATTTACTTAAAAATGGTGAGAAGCCACTGAAAGATTTTAAACACTAAGACAATGTTATTAGGTCTGCATTTTGAAAAAGTCACTAAGTCTTGTTTGGAAAACTACAGGAGACCACAGTAGATGCAAGCAGACCATAATCAGGAGGCTACGGAAGTAGTCAGGATGAGAGATGGTGGTGGCTTGGAACAGGACTACTGTTACAGACGAAGAGCAGACAAGAGTCAAGAGATATTCAAGAGGCAAAATCAACAGGACTTCATGAGAGGCTGAGTATGAAGCACGACAGAGGAATTGTCAAACTTCAACTTCTATACAAAGGAATGGATAGTGATGCTACCCACGGAGTTAAACACAGTAAGAGGAGCTATTTTTCTTCTTGGGGTGGGGGAAGGGAGGTATATCATGAATTTCAAACATGTGAATATGAGTAGTTATTCCCAGTAACAGGGTTGATCTGTCTAGAAAGTATTCCACAGTATAGAAGTACAATGTGCCTGTATTTATTTTACTGGGTATTTATGAATCTTAGAGACAAAATAGGTTTCTGCATGTGAGTAATGTAAATCTAAAGAGAATGAAGGCCCTTACCTTCCATTAGGTTCCCTTCCTTTACACAATCCCCCAAAAGCATTCTTTATGATTACAGTTTAATGTTGCCTCAAGAAGTAATTTATATACTCAGCTGATTTCATTTTTAAATATTTTAAAAATATTTGTGCTAAAGAATAAGACAGCAAACCAAACAACAACAAACCTGCAAAGTCCAAAAGGAATCTTCAAGCACCTGACTTTCAAGCCATCACCAGAACATAATGGGGTTTTACAGTGGCAGGCTGATTTGGAGCATTTTTGCTAAACTATTTATTTTTCAGAACGGAGATAGGCTACTTAGAAAACTCACTCATAGTATCCAATGTTTTTAGAAAGTGTCATCACAAATAATTCCTGAGTTTGACGTACTAAAAAATAGTTGACACCTTCCAATGAAGTCACTACAGGCATAGCGCTTTTAAGCAGCTTGTCTGGAGCCTCCTCGAGTGCCTTAGAGGGTGGATTTGATAATATGGCCTCCTTAATTACGGATCACAGGTATGTGCTCAAAGTCCAATAAGTTTTTGCAAGCTTTATCGGTCTAAACCCTCCTCCATCCGTATTCTCCCGTTTAGAAAAACAAGACTGCAGGAGTAACCGTGGGGTTTTTTCTCTTAACAAAACCCCTGCCCCACCCACCTCACACACAATAACCTTCCATTCCAGAACTAAAGCTACTGTCAGAGAAGGACGGCGGGCGGCAGGGCCCTGGCTGGTGACCCAGGCTACCGGATTCCGGACCTCAGAACTGAGGTGAACTCTCTCACCCGGTCCTAGAGTAGTGTTTTGTTAGAAATGCATATTTAATTTTTTTCAGGATGCTCTGGTCCTTTTCAAGCTACTCAGCTATGGGATGGTATTATTCACTCTCTTCAGGCCCAAGTGGAAATAAAAAGAAGGAGGCATCATTTACAGACATACAAAGACTGTTTCACTGGTTCTGATGCTGTCGATGTGGTCTTAAGTCATCTTATGCAAAACACGTGCCTAAGTAGCAATGACATCTCTTGTCTTAAAGGGGTTCATCTTTGCCAAGTTCTAATGAATCACAAAGTATTTGAACCAGTAGGAATGAAGAAGCTTTTCAAAAAAGAAAAGGAATTAGAATTTGAAGATTCCAACATTAGTCTCTACAGGTTTCTAGGCAATAAATCATCTTACGATTGTTGCAAAAGACAAAAGGATGCTGAGAATGAGTTCAATGAAACCTTGAGGTTAGTGTTACCTAAGATACTGTAATATATTTAATGAAAAGAGCCACGTATTATTTTTTAACAGACCAGGATATGAAATGATTTCAAATCCTCTAGCACAGGAGATTGGTGAGGAAAGAATTGAGGAACTTATTCATACAATAAATGGGAATCCAGCTTTATGTCCAAATATCACAGTTCAGAAACCTTTTCTCCGGCTTTCAAAAGAAGGTAATTTGTTTTCATTATTTTTTCAGAACATGGTGTGTTGACTCCCTCCTTCTCTTCCCTGTAGGAGTTTCCTTCTACACAGCAATTACATCAGATAAGACAGGTGAGGCAATATACATCTAATAACACTTAATTATCTTGATCATTGCATTACTTTCCTTTTCAAGATGTTTGGAAAGAACAAACATTATTATGTCTTCTTCAATTGATTCACCTTCCATTCTTGGACAATATTTTGGAGCCTCCAGTTAAAACACAAAATCTTCAACTAAACAAAGAGGAAGATCTTGTTATCACTAACACTTGCCTAGACAGAGAACTTATTCCAAGCTTATGTCTACCTGAGTAAGTGACCATTTTTATTGTCAAATAATTTGTTGCTTTATTTTGGTTTGCATTTTCCCTCTAGAATCGATAACTGGCTTAATGCAGCAATTGAATGCTTGGAGTATTTCCCTGACCAGTTAATAGTTACAGTTAGTCAGCAGTTAATGCAAAACAGAAATGAAGAGACAAGATTGAACAGTCAGAAGAAGATACTCTTTGATGTCATAGCAAAATACTATGCTCAAGAGAGAGATTGCCTATTAACTGATGAGTATTTTGATATTCATTCAGGAATTATTGAACTTTTAGGTAAGATAGGATGTTTATATTTTAATTTTTGGATGCTTTGTTTTCTTTGTAACCTATATAACAGAAAATGAGAAAAGAGCAGAAGCACTTGAAGCAACACAACTATATCTAAGATTGCTGTTGCTGAACATTAGAGAAGAATTACGACGGCTACTTACTTTTATGGCAATGGCATCAGAGCCCAATGCCTACAAGTTGCAAAAACAGGTGAAAAATTTTGCAATAAGTTTTGCCATTTTATTTATGCTAATGTTAATCTTTCTGTTTACAGTATGATAATAAAACAGTGGTCCTGAAAACTCTTGCCAAATCAGTTTTGCAAGCCAAATCATTATTAAAAGTGCGGGCAGAACAACTGGTCTGGTTTCCACTGGAGTACCACTCTGAGCTCTTCAAGGTATCTCTGGCATTTTGCCTGGGCACATTTATTTAAATATTTTGAAAATACCTGTTTTGTGTAGACACCAGTTACTTTATTGGATCTGGTTAGTAAGAAACTTAAGAAGCTTCTACATGGAGAAGATGCAGATGCCATATCAGGTATGGATTCCAGCTTGTTCCTCCTTTATCATCTGCCCTAATCTGCATATTTTTTTTTTTTAAGTTGGGGAGGAAGTTAGTATACTTCCAGTGGAAGACCTGAGAGGGTACCTGAAGAGATACCGGGAAAATATTGGAAACATGCCACCAAGCCCTCTTCGATAGAAGTCTCCTTATTTGGAAAGTTGCCATTTTAATGTTCAGTGTGAATCAGGTAGGGATTTGCTAGTCATCACTATGAATGGTGGATACTTTGACAAATGCTTTAAGGATATTACCATGTTGTTGCGTCTGCTGTTCAGAAAATTATAACCTTAGACAAATATCTTTGCACTGAGCCTCAGTTTTTTAAAAATCTCTAAAATAAAAATACACATGCACAGATTTGTATTTTTAAGATCGAGCTATTCCTTTAA